GAAGCTGAGCACTTACTCATTCCGTCCCCGTTGGTAACTAGGGCTGGTAGACGCGTCCAGACTGCAAACAGTATTTCATCATTTTGTCTGTAGCATGCAGCGGCCAAAGCTGCCAACCTATGAAACGCTTTGAGAAGCCGGACGCTTTGGGAGGCCGAGGCGGGTGGATCCCCTGAGGCCAGCCTGGGAGACATAGTTAGATTCTGTCTCTCAAAAAAATTTTTAAAAAATTACCCCTGATGTGGTGCGCGCCTGTAGTCCCAGCTACTCGGGAGGCTGAGGCGGGAGGATCGCCCGAGCCTGAGAGTTCGAGACCAGCCTGGGCAACGTAGCGAGACTCCGTCTCTTAAAAAAAATAAGTAGCCGTTTTTCTGGGTGGGTGCATCCCTCTCTGGTTCCTCGCTCTCCAACTGGCCCTGGTCCTGGGGGCGTGAAGGCTACGATCTGGAGAGACAGAACAGCGGGCTGCCTCTGGAGGACGGGCCTAGACCCCATTCATTCATTCATTCGTTCTGTCACCCACCCGTCCTGCGCGCACGCGAGCCACCCTAAGCCCCAGGACCTCAAGAACCCCCACCCCACGGGGCACAGACAAGGACAGGCTGGCCAGCGCCTGGAAGCCGCGTGCCTGACCACGTCTGCCCGAGCGAGTACCGCCTCCCACCCGGGAGGCAGGAGAGCCGCGACCGTCGGGCCGCGCCCAACGTCTCCCGCTCAGGGGCGCGCCGCCTCGCTTTCAGCGCATGCGCGCCCGGGAGCCCGCCCGGGGCGTCGGCGCACGCGGTCCCCACCGGCCGGCTTGCGTACGCGCTCCCGGCTCGCCCTCCCACGCGGTCCACCGCGCCTCCCGCCCCACCCTAAGCGCAGCGACCGCCCGAGCGGCCGACCGAACCGCGTTGCGTGCGTGCGCGCACGCGCGGGCCACGTGGGCGGGCGCCGCGCCGTTGCCCCGCCCCTTGCAACCCCGCCCCGCGCCGGCCCCGCCCCTGCTCTCGCGCCGGCGTCGGCTGCGTCTCCGGCGTTTGAATTGCGCTTCCGCCATCTTTCCAGCCTCAGTCGGACGGGCGCGGAGACGCTTCTGGAAGGTATCGCGACCCGGCGGGCCCGGCACGGCCGGCGAGCGCTCGCCTCCGTCCTCTGCCTCCGCAGGAACGCCGCGATGGCTGCGCAGGGAGAGCCCCAGGTCCAGTTCAAAGTAGGTAACCCTGCGGGGCGGGAGGCGGCCGAAGGGTTTACTTCCAAAATGTGTTTTTCAACAGCTTGTATTGGTTGGTGATGGTGGTACTGGAAAAACGACCTTCGTGAAACGTCATTTGACTGGTGAATTTGAGAAGAAGTATGTAGGTATGTGCTGGAAAACCTTGCTTGTGGAAATATCATCCACTCAATCGCATCGTTTCCGTTTCAGCCACCTTGGGTGTTGAGGTTCATCCCCTAGTGTTCCACACCAACAGAGGACCTATTAAGTTCAATGTATGGGACACAGCCGGCCAGGAGAAATTCGGTGGACTGAGAGATGGCTATTATATCCAAGGTAGGCATTTGTAACTTGCTGAACGGTTTTTGGAGTGTACTAATTCCCACAAATGTTTCTTCAGCCCAGTGTGCCATCATAATGTTTGATGTAACATCGAGAGTTACTTACAAGAATGTGCCTAACTGGCATAGAGATCTGGTACGAGTGTGTGAAAACATCCCCATTGTGTTGTGTGGCAACAAAGTGGATATTAAGGACAGGAAAGTGAAGGCGAAATCCATTGTCTTCCACCGAAAGAAGAATCTTCAGGTGTGTAAAATTAAAACTTCCTGAGTTATTTCTTAAAAAGTAATTTTACCTTTCTTTTAAACAGTACTACGACATTTCTGCCAAAAGTAACTACAACTTTGAAAAGCCCTTCCTCTGGCTTGCTAGGAAGCTCATTGGAGACCCTAACTTGGAATTTGTTGCCATGCCTGCTCTCGCCCCACCAGAAGTTGTCATGGACCCAGCTTTGGCAGCACAGTATGAGCACGACTTAGAGGTATTGTGGCCACTTTGCTGTTCAGATTGTTCGAGTGTTAACGTTTTTCCATCTCTTCGTCTAGGTTGCTCAGACAACTGCTCTCCCGGATGAGGATGATGACCTGTGAGAATGAAGCTGGAGCCCAGCGTCAGAAGTCTAGTTTTATAGGCAGCTGTCCTGTGATGTCAGCGGTGCAGCGTGTGTGCCACCTCATTATTATCTAGCTAAGCGGAACATGTGCTTCATCTGTGGGATGCTGAAGGAGATGAGTGGGCTTCGGAGTGAATGTGGCAGTTTAAAAAATAACTTCATTGTTTGGACCTGCATATTTAGCTGTTTTGGAACGCAGTTGATTCCTTGAGTTTCATATATAAGACTGCTGCAGTCACATCACAATATTCAGTGGTGAAATCTTGTTTGTTACTGTCATTCCCATTCCTTTTCGTTTAGAATCAGAATAAAGTTGTATTTCAAATATCTAAGCAAGTGAACTCATCCCTTGTTTATAAATAGCATTTGGAAACCACTAAAGTAGGGAAGTTTTATGCCATGTTAATATTTGAATTGCCTTGCTTTTATCACTTAATTTGAAATCTATTGGGTTAATTTCTCCCTATGTTTATTTTTGTACATTTGAGCCATGTCACACAAACTGATGATGACAGGTCAGCAGTATTCTATTTGGTTAGAAGGGTTACATGGTGTAAATATTAGTGCAGTTAAGCTAAAGCAGTGTTTGCTCCACCTTCATATTGGCTAGGTAGGGTCACCTAGGGAAGCACTTGCTCAAAATCTGTGACCTGTCAGAATAAAAATGTGGTTTGTACATATCAAATAGATATTTTAAGGGTAATATTTTCTTTTATGGCAAAAGTAATCATGTTTTAATGTAGAACCTCAAACAGGATGGAACATCAGTGGATGGCAGGAGGTTGGGAATTCTTGCTGTTAAAAATAATTACAAATTTTGCACTTTTTTGTTTGAATGTTAGATGCTTAGTGTGAAGTTGATACGCAAGGAAAATGGTCCATGTTTACCCACAGTTTTCAGGTACTCCTAGACTTTAAAGATGTCTTGAACATTTAAGTTCTTCAGCAGTTCACACTACACCGTTTTTTTGTTTTTTTTTCCCCCCCGGGAGGGTTTTTTTGTAGGGCAGCACAGCAGAGCAGGACATGGATGAAATACTAGGAATATGCACAGTGGGGCAGTGTGGGGGCTTCTCAGTAATGGAGAACAGTTGGTGAAACTTTTTTTTTTTTTTAACTAAGCATTTAATTTATCTTGCATATTTTCCACATTTAAAAATGAATTAGGTCTATTAGGATAATTAGGAGTTTGATCCCATCAACACTATTCTTGTAGCAGTTAGGAATCTTGAGCTATTTTTTTCTCATACGATTACTATAGTCCAGTTTACCAAAGTTTTCTTTAGATGTCTGATAATCTTGAGATGATTGCTTACCTTAAAAGGTATAGAAAGGATCACTTAAATATATGGAAAAATGAAATAAGGGTGAAGCTGAATAAAGTTCTACTTACTGTATTAACTGGCAACAGTTGAGTTTCTTAAGATCTGAATTGCTGTGTATGTTACGCTGTATTCAGAACCAGTTTCTAACCAGCCTGTGAGATGGGAAGTTTTTTCCCCATAATTGGGATGAAACCTTTCATTCAGGTATTTTGAATTGAAGGTGTATGTGTTGTTTGTAACCTTGTGGAGATTGCAAGTGGTGTTGACATTCTGGATCTTCTATGTAACAGTTGAAATTTGGAAGTGACGTCACTTACCTGTCTAACGTGGTGTGGGAGAGAATTTACAAGTCCTTTATTGAAAGAATAATTGTTGCAAAATATATTGCTTCTACTTTGCCTGGATTTTTTGAATCATCTCTAGTATTTGCTTTAGG